TACAAAAAAATTAGCCGGGCGTGCTGGCGGGAGCCTGTAGTCCCAGCTACTCGGGAGGCTGAGGCAGGAGAATGGCGTGAACCCAGGATGCGGAGCTTGCAGTGAGCCAAGATCGCGCCACTGCACTGCAGCCTGGGCGACGGAGACTCCGTCTCAAAAAAAAAAAAAAAAAAAGAGAAAGGAACACTTCCCCAGGAGTAACCCTCCTTTTCTCCCTAGGAAGGTTCACCTGGTAAGGCGCTATTATTAATAATACCACTAATTATAATAAGAAGTGGAAGTATTCAATATAATCATCAATGTTTATTGAACTCTATGGGCCATGAAATTTACAAATATTATTTTATTTAATCCTCACAACTGAGATAGACCACTATTATTACTATTAGTCCCGTTTTGCAGATTAAATAGCTAAGGTTCAGAGAACTTAAGTGACTTATCCACTATTTCAGAGCCAATAAGGGAAAGAACTAGCCTCCAATCCCAGGCCTAGAAGTCCATTAGAAAAGAATATTGGACTGAAACCTGAGTACTAGTCCCCTTTCTGCTTCTCGCTATCTGCACATGCCCTTGAGCAAGCTGCTTTCTTTCTCTAGGTCTACTCTATCTCAAAATTAAGAGTGGGGCTAACTGTATGGCTTCTTCCTGTTCTCTAATTCTGTGACTGACTGCTCTGGAAAATCCACTTTCTCCATATTTTTGTCTCAAGTTCCACCCCCACCCCTCTGTGCTCTTTTCAATGCTCTTTCCTCTTGAATCTCCCGATTGTTCCCCTTCAAAATGCCCCCCTTCCAAGAGTCCTCACAGACCTCCTTGGCTGGCACTGGCCCGAAAGGGCAGCCCCTCAAGGTGAGCACGCCACTGCCCCTTTAATTCTCCTGGGGCTTGGAATGCAAGTGAGTTGCACTCGCCATCTCTGCGAGTCTGCGAGGTCAGATAAGATACTATATATATCGGAGTCAGTAACCTGAGCTCCGGATTACCCAGCCCAGAGTCAGGCTCCAGCTTCTGGGCTTTCCACTGCATTCCCTGCCCTGCTGGGGAAGGAGAAGCCCCCAGCTCCCATCCAGTGCCCCTGGACACAGGTCAGTAGCTGCCCCTTTGGTATCTGAGCTTCTCTGGGACTCTACCTAGAGGAAAGACATCAGTGAATCTGGGAGAGCATGTGAGAGGCCACCCCATTGGGCCCGGTGGGTGTCAGGGGCAAGACCAAAGGCTCCTCCGGAGGCTGAGAACAGAGGAAAGATGACGCCCTAGAGGAGAAGGAAGGAGACCGGGGCTCTCCCCTTGGGAGGGGGCACCAGGAGAGTACCTGGGCAGAGGTGCTTGGAAAAGAGAATTTAAGGATCCCAATACTACCTGGAGGCCCATTTCTTTGCCTTGTCTTGGAAGTGTATAGATGCCCACCCACTCACAACCCCAAATCAAGGAGCACCCTATAGAAACTGCCCTGGGCCCATCCACTTCTTCTCCACCAGTCAGGATTCTTGCCTTAATCTCCAGTCTCTTTATCTTACCTCCTCCCCTCCCCCAGCTCTTGGGTAACTACTGGGAGCACAAGAAAGAGAAATGGACCCAAATTCCCTTGGATGACCCCCTGCCAGGGGAGGCAAGAGGATTAGGCTGGTGGATCAGCGGGTGCTAGCCCCTGATAGACAAAGCCTAGTGACAGGCTGGAGGGGAGGAGGCCAGCCCAGGCCCTGGGGCCTGAGAGGAGTAGGCGGAGTTCAAGGACTGTTTGAGCATAAATATGCCCCCGCCCCCCCATCCCCTACTCTACCCATGTCCTCTACACCTGCCAGGATTCCCTCATCCCATCCTCCAGGACCAGACACTTGTGCCCAGATAGTGCAGCAGGTGACCCAAGCAGCTGGGAGGCAGGGTCAGAGTGCAGATGGAAGGATACAGGGCCCCCTCTCACCCACCTTGTCCTTCAAGGTCAGCACATTCTGATGCTGTTAGCAAGTGGCTTTAGGAAGCTCTGAGGTCACCACTGTGGGGGCTCCCAACCACCTGGCGGGACTGGCTGGGACTCCCCACTCACCTTTTCCGGGCACCTGAGTAGGAGGGAAGAGACTTAACCCTGTTTAGGCGTGCTTCTGAAACTCAGCTAGAGGCTCTCTATCCAGGCCCCAGTAGCAAAGCAGGCTTTCACCCCAGAAAGCCAAGCAGATCTGGGCAGAGAGAAGCCATGAAGGTTACTGGGATGTGGGGCATCACCCATCCCCTGCCCCCAGGGCCAGGAGCGCCTGGAATTCCTGGGGAGCAAGTCCCTCCCCTGGCTGGGCAGGTTAGGGAGCCCTTCATGTGAGCAACAGGAAATGACAGTGGCTGAAGCAAAGGGGTTGGCTGCCCCACGGGGACAGGGTTCATTTTAACCCCTGACTCACCCAGCATGGGTACCTTGAGGAGTGGGCCAAGCTGCAGCCAGGGTAGGAGGCTAGGGACTTGCTCATAACCAGGCCAGGGACCCAAGGCCCCGAGCTGGGGTAGATGCTGGTGCCAGGGGACATGCAGGGGCTTGGCACAGTGGGTGAAATGGAGGCTTCCTGGACCATCTCTCGGCCTATCAGTATTGTTCTGGGGCTCGAGTTGCACCTGGCTTCACTTTCATTCACCTGCAGTGGAAAATCCAGAGGGCTGCTCCTGCCAGAGTCTGTACACCGCATGCTGTTACTGGATGACGGACACCTGGATCCTGTGGTGGTCCTTCCCTCAAACCCCACCCACAGGTCCCAGTCCTGACCCGTCCCATGGAGAGCCAGGGAAGAGTGAAGCAGGGGTCTGGGCTTCAGGCCAGATATAGCAGACAGAGCACGAGTCCAGCCCAGCTCTGCCACTGCTCCCAGTGTGACTTTGGGAAATCCACATCACTCCCAGCATCGCCAACTTCCTCATCTGCAAATGGACGTGATAACAGCACCTACCGCTTAAAGGAGCAGGGAGGATTCAGTGAGTTAATGCACTGTGTCCCAAGCCTTAGTGCAGTTTTAAGCTTTAATAACTTCAGAAATATGAATGCTAAAAACTTCATTTGAAAGTTTCCATATTTAAATTTCTTGTATATTTATTTTTTAATTGTGAAAATGTTTTTAAATTTTAATTTAAATAATTTAATCTGTCCAAAGAGGTGTGTAAGTTGGAGACATTTATGTCTGAAAGAATCCCAGCTTAAACCTGCACTAAGACTTTTTGGGGTGCTCTGTGTATGAAGCACATCTAGAAGAATGCGTCACATGGCAAGGGCCGATGAGAGCTGATGTGAGACTGCAGAGAAGATGGACTCAGAAGCTGCATGTGAAGTACTCAACATGCCTGGGGCCTGGTTCAGAGGTGATCAGCACCAGCCAGCTGGGGTGACAGCTGCTTGGCTCAGATGCCCTGACAGGAAGCCCAGTGCCTCTGTGCAGAGGAACTCTGCTGCACCTCCCAGGAGAGGGAAACTGAGCAAAGCAACAGGAATCTCTGACAGAGAAGGAAGGGTCAGGACACCTCAGTGAAGATGGCCAGGAGGAGGAGCTGGGCAGGGGACTGCCCCCATTGTCCAAGGTGGCGGACACCTGGAGAGGCGCTGCCTGGAGCTGCATGCCTGTACTTGCCAGCTCTGGGTAAACAGTGAAAGGAGCTGGGCAGCAGGGGCCCCCCGCACTGGGCAGGGAGGGGTATGGGGGATCCCAGCCAATTGGCTTGCCTCCCACTGCCCCATGAAAGGGCCATTCAGTTCAGGCTGTTCCTGTGGCAACAGGGAGACTCGCAGCCACGTGAGTGCCCGTCCTGTCCCTGTCTTGCGCAGCGAGACTCCGGCCAGGGCCCCAGCCCGCTCTCCTGCCCATAGTGCATTCTGTGGCCTCCAGGGACAGCTGTGCAGGTAATGCCAAGGGGCACCAACCCAGGCTGTGCGCCCTCTGACAACTACACTCCTTGTCTTTCAGCCCATGAGGCTCCCAGTCCCCACTGAGTGCCACCCTGAAGGATGTCCCAGCTCTCCTCCACCCTGAAGCGCTACACAGAATCGGCCCGCTACACAGATGCCCACTATGCCAAGTCGGGCTATGGTGCCTACACCCCGTCCTCCTATGGGGCCAATCTGGCTGCCTCCTTACTGGAGAAGGAGAAACTTGGTTTCAAGCCGGTCCCCACCAGCAGCTTCCTCACCCGTCCCCGTACCTATGGCCCCTCCTCCCTCCTGGACTATGACCGGGGCCGCCCCCTGCTGAGACCCGACATCACTGGGGGTGGTAAGCGGGCAGAGAGCCAGACCCGGGGTACTGAGCGGCCTTTAGGCAGTGGCCTCAGCGGGGGCAGCGGATTCCCTTATGGAGTGACCAACAACTGCCTCAGCTACCTGCCCATCAATGCCTATGACCAGGGGGTGACCCTAACCCAGAAGCTGGACAGCCAATCAGACCTGGCCCGGGATTTCTCCAGCCTCCGGACCTCAGATAGCTACCGGATAGACCCCAGGAACCTGGGCCGCAGCCCCATGCTGGCCCGGACGCGCAAGGAGCTCTGCACCCTGCAGGGGCTCTACCAGACAGCCAGCTGCCCTGAATACCTGGTCGACTACCTGGAGAACTATGGTCGCAAGGGCAGTGCATCTCAGGTGCCCTCCCAGGCCCCTCCCTCACGAGTCCCTGAAATCATCAGCCCAACCTACCGACCCATTGGCCGCTACACGCTGTGGGAGACGGGAAAGGGTCAGGCCCCTGGGCCCAGCCGCTCCAGCTCCCCGGGAAGAGACGGCATGGTGAGTTTACCCTTGGGGACCGGGGATAGGCTCCACCTTATTGCCATATGTTCTTTGCTTACAGAATTCTAAGAGTGCCCAGGGTCTGGCTGGTCTTCGAAACCTTGGGAACACGGTGAGTTTTTCCTGGCCTGCTTCTTCCCCAGGCTCCCCACTGATTGCCTGGTCATCTCTTGCAGTGCTTCATGAACTCAATTCTGCAGTGCCTGAGCAACACTCGGGAGTTGAGAGATTACTGCCTCCAGAGGCTCTACATGCGGGACCTGCACCACGGCAGCAATGCACACACAGCCCTCGTGGAAGGTGAGAGGCCCTCTGTCATGTGCCCCTGCCTACAGCTGTCCTGTACACTCTCTCCTTCCAATAGAGTTTGCAAAACTAATTCAGACCATATGGACTTCATCCCCCAATGATGTGGTGAGCCCATCTGAGTTCAAGACCCAGATCCAGAGATACGCACCGCGCTTTGTTGGCTATAAGTAAGGGCCTTGCAGACATGTCCTCTCAGGTGGGTGTTGCTCACCCTCCTTCCTTTGGGTTCAGTCAGCAGGATGCTCAGGAGTTCCTTCGCTTTCTTCTGGATGGGCTCCATAACGAGGTGAACCGAGTGACACTGAGACCTAAGTCCAACCCTGAGAACCTCGATCATCTTCCGTAAGTAAGAGGAGAATGCTGTGGGAAAGCAATGACCCAATTGTTGTCTCTCTCTGGTTCCCAGTGATGACGAGAAAGGCCGACAGATGTGGAGAAAATATCTAGAACGGGAAGACAGTAGGATCGGGGGTAAGCGCATGAAAGGGAAGATGCCTGTTTTCATTTCAGCATCTCATGGCCTTCTCTTCCCCAGATCTCTTTGTTGGGCAGCTAAAGAGCTCGCTGACGTGTACAGATTGTGGTTACTGTTCTACGGTCTTCGACCCCTTCTGGGACCTCTCACTGCCCATTGCTAAGGTATGCACCCCAGTTGCCCGCCTTGTTGAACTACCTCTGACCTTTGCTTTTTTCCCCTTCCCAGCGAGGTTATCCTGAGGTGACATTAATGGACTGCATGAGGCTCTTCACCAAAGAGGATGTGCTTGATGGAGATGAAAAGCCAGTAAGTCACCCTTCGGTAATAGCAAGAACAAACACAAGTTCTTTCTGTTTGTCTTGTCTCTCAGACATGCTGTCGCTGCCGAGGCAGAAAACGGTGTATAAAGAAGTTCTCCATCCAGAGGTTCCCAAAGATCTTGGTGCTCCGTATCCTTAAGATCCATCAGGGCTGGGACATGGTTTGACTATCCTTGACTCACGTCAATGCCAGATCTGAAGCGGTTCTCAGAATCCAGGATCCGAACCAGCAAGCTCACAACATTTGTGAACTTCCCCCTAAGAGACCTGGACTTAAGAGAATTTGCCTCAGAAAACACCAGTGAGTATCTTTGAGTAGGCAGGGCAGAATGACCTCGGGGGCTTGACGGCTGCCTCCTCCTCAGACCATGCTGTTTACAACCTGTACGCTGTGTCCAATCACTCCGGAACCACCATGGGTGGCCACTATACAGCCTACTGTCGCAGTCCAGGGACAGGAGAATGGCACACTTTCAACGACTCCAGGTGAGAGCCAGGGCAGGGCCGGAGCCCCTGGCCGCTCCGGGCTGACTCCCCGCTCTCTCCGCAGCGTCACTCCCATGTCCTCCAGCCAAGTGCGCACCAGCGACGCCTACCTGCTCTTCTACGAACTGGCCAGCCCGCCCTCCCGAATGTAGCGCCAGGAGCCACGTCCCTTCTCCCTTCCCCGTGGTGGCCCCGCTCCCTAAATTTTTTAAAAAGACAAAAACAAAACAACAACAACAACACACAAACCTGACAAGAGAAAAACAAACCTGAAGCTGCCGAGCAGGAGTGGATGCAGCCTGATCAGGGTCTGGAGCAAGGAGCCGGGCTTTCCTGAGCTGTGGCCCGGCAGGGAAGATCGCCTGGACGTGGAGCCAGCATCGCCCCGTGCCCTCGGCGTTTGCATTTGTAAACTTGTGGTCTTCCTATGTGTCAGAAACAACTGTGTCTTGGGGGGGAAGACCCTCGCTGCGCCGCTTCCCGCCGCAGCGCCCGCGCCTCCGAGGGGACAGCGCCCTCTGGAGCTCGCTGGGAGCATCACCGCCTGGACGCCCGCGCCGCGGAGGAGCCGGCGCCCATCTCCACCCGCACGGCTCGCCGGTCCAGAGCCATGAGCCAAGAGCCCTCTTCACGCTGCTAACTCCAGGGGACAGACGAAGGGACATCTTTGGAAAACGCTGGTTTTGGTTTTTAAAAAGCCCAACTTTTTTTTTTTAATTTCCATAACTAAAGTGTTCAGACTGGAGTGCTCTCCTTCAGGCCTCTTCATAGCTGGGACGTTGCACTGGTCCTTTTATTGCTTTTCCAAGTACAACTTTCTAATGCTAGCCCTCCGTGGTGCTAGGTGGGCGTTGGCCAGGCCCCAAGCACAGCCACAGTAGACCTGGGATCTAAAACAAGTTTCTGTTTTGGGGGTTTGGGTTTTTTTTTTTTTTTTTTAATGTTTTGAATGGAATTTAGTTGCCTCCAAGAATTGTGCCTTATAGCATTTGGGGACCAGGGGGTAACTGCCCCTCCTGAAATATCCCTCAGCCTCTTCCCTTTTCCCCAGTGCTCTGTTCAAACCCGCCTGGGAAAGGGATCCTGCCCTTAGCCCTGGCTCGTTGTGCATTGCAGTGAGGCAAAGAAGAAAGCAGGTAGATTCCTTCCGACAGGGCATCAAGTTCTTCCCGCCCACGTCCTCTAGCCCACCCCTGGTCTGCTCCCCAGCTGTTTGAAGGATAGCACAAGCCCCTCGTCCCTAGAGCTTCTCTCCCTTTTATTTATTCTCTTAACATCCCTTTCCCCCTGGCCTTCCTGCCCCCGCCCCCTTCTCAGAGCCTCCTAGACAATAGGCCCTTTGGACCGAGTTTCTCAGGGATGCCCAGGCCACCCCTCAGCTCTTCTTAGCGCTGGTCTCCAGTCCTGCCCTGGGAGCTGGAGCCTGGGTATTTGGGGACATCTTGCCTCAGTTGTATGGTTCTTTCCTGTGGGCTCAATTTTGCCCTACATAGTTGGATAAAACTCTGTGCTGTCCTGGAGAGTAAAGCTGTTCACCCACACAGCTGGGCCCGGCTTGTGCCCCGTGGAGCCTGGCACATTCCAGGCTCCTAGGAGGAGGCATCAGAGAAAGACACCCTGAGTTTTACTGGCCTGACACCCTTCTCCAGAGAAGACCTGTGAACCTGAGCCCAAGGGCAAGTGTACACTTGTTTACTGTGTAAGCAAGAGTAGAAGAATGTCTAATGTACAGTGGAACCTTGTACAGAATAAATAATAGCTTTGAGAAATCAGTTGGCAGATGTTGGAATCTTGATTTGGGAGT